GTTATGGAAGCGACTAGATGCCATTTTAGAGTGTTTCCACAGTGACTTCCTCCTGGGAACTATTTCCAGATAGACTATAGTTCTCAACTTAGTTTATTCAGTGATTATATCTTTATAGGCTTTTAAATTATGAGCTACTGATACATTTATTTATAATTATGTAACTATGAAAAATCTGCTACTTGAAAAAGACAATGATTTTTGAATGGCTGATATGACAAAATATAATGGAAACATGGACAAATAACTACAAACTAGAAAAACTAAACCAAAGAATGGCTTTAAGTTTTCTGAAAACTAAATAAAATTAATTCAGTAAAAAAAGCAGCAATTTGTAGCTTTTTACTAGCAAAGTGCTGGGTAGGAAATGATTGAAATATTTTTAATAATAAAAAAGGTTTGTAACATAATTGATTTGCAGTGGTATTCTTGTTAATAGAAGAGTCTATTAAGATATGGTTAATAATAGAAACATGTTAAATTAAATAAGTACCAACCACTTGATTATTAGCTATCGTTAACATAGAAACAATTCACAATATCTTTATTGAAAGCTGAAGTGCTTTTCTATTCTTTCTAATAGTATGCCTTAGCTTGACTTGTATATGATGAATTTCTTCCTTAGTAAGTGATATTTGATTCAACAAAGCCAGTTAAACACAATATCCCTAGATATCTCCTGGTTACACTGGTAAAAGGCATAAATCAGTTTGAATGAGAGATTTGTTTCAAATGAGTTTTGGAAATTTTGAATTATTTGGATATGACATTTGTCATCACCCTCTTAGCTACTTCTGCAAATAATTGGAATTTCTGGAGTTAAGTGTTGTTAAAATTGTGTTGGAATCAATTGTCTTTCAACTTTGTAATTGTTTTGATGAACCTAATTGTACAACTTGTGGATGCCAAAACTATACCCCAAATAAATACATGTTAACATTTTGCCTTTAGCCAATAAGAAGAAGGAGAAAGAGCGCCCAGAGATCTCTCTTCCTTCAGACTTTGAGCATACGATTCATGTGGGGTTTGATGCAGTCACCGGGGAATTCACTGTAAGTAAGCTCCTTGTTTTGTTTTGTAAGCCACGAAAGAATTCCTTTGTGAAAATAGTTTTCAAGCAAGAATTGCCATGTCCCAAAATGTCAGACTTAATATTTTTGATGGTTCCAAATAAGATGGACATTGCCTAGGCAATCATAGATGGAAATAGAGGATGGCAACAGCATTGACCAAATTATTTTGTCCATCTTTTAAAAAAGTTTGATCACTGTATAGTCTCAACTTGGTTGAAAATATTAACTAACCATGGCACAGAAGATGTACTCCTGGCAGACAGATACTGCCTGAGCTTTTTCTTTATCAAGTGAATGGAATCAGAGAATCATCTACTCACCTTGGCCAGTGAAAATAATTCATCTGAATAATTCAGGCTTTACATTAAAACCTAGAATACCCAGATCAGCTAACTACGCTAACCAAGAATCTCTATGGAACTGACCTGTTTTTCCCTTTGATTTCTAGAACATAGATAAGTTTTACAATTTTTAGTAGGTATATTTTGTAGATTTTCAAAAAACAAACCTTATATTTCAAGAAGAAATATTGATGGATATATCATGTATGTTCTAGTTGTTTTGGGCATCTCTCTCCTCTCTCTCTAGATATCTCTCTCTAGAGATGTCATGCAATCCATAGTACATACCAATAAGAATTCGCTGGACAGACCATAGCTATAGATCAAGCCTTTTGCTGAATATTTGTAGTGCTCAAATAGCACAAGATCTCAGATCTATGGAATTTTATACTTTTCTTTTTTAAAAAAAAAGAACTGGTATCTTTTTTATTTTATTTTATTTTAGCTCAAGGAGAGAAAAGATGTGGCTATTGCTAGAAATATGTCCCCAGGAAGGTCAACTACCTTTTCCCATACTATTAGTGAACTCCATCAAAATGTACATTCTGAAATAAGGAGTAATTTTGAGGGCATTTCAAAAAAAATCTTTGATAGAGCCATCACCATCAATTCTTGGGCTGTTAAACCAGAGAGAAATTTACATATTAAGTAGTTGAGTTTTTTGTTTCATAACATAGTAGTGAATAGACTGTGTTATATGATTAAGCGGAAAAAAAGAAGGAACAAATTAATCTATGTGGAGAAGCAAACAATGTTGCTGAATTGACAGTCAAATTATCTTATTTCTTCAATTCTGGAAGTAAGTGATAGGAGAATGGAAATGGAAACAGTAAACACCTTGGCCTCATAAAGTGGTGTAAGCTGATTATTTCTGCGTTCTCAGTAGCAAGCAGAGGAGAACGTTAAGAAATATTGACACATAAAGTGGAGATAGGTAAGATTTAACCAATTTCATCATTAAAGTCAGAGACATTACTCAAATGGCTTTGAGTGTGAACCCATTCTTTACTATATTTGCAGAATATTCTCTTAGCCACACTTAGATACTCCAACCTTGCTATTATGACTACCACCACCATCATCACCACCAGAAAAAAACGTAATTTGTATAACCTGAAAAACGTTCTATTTTTAAAAAATTACAAAAAGATTGTAACTATTTTTGCTGACACTTGAAACAAGAAGATCCCTTAAACTTTATAAAAATTTTGCCTAATAACTCTTCCCTTTTTTATTAATTTTTCCAGCTTTGACATTTTAATGTTCTCTGTGCTTTTCCTCATTTAAACTACTATTGTGTTTTATTGTTGTCATTCACTATTTTTCTTTTCTTTTTTCTTCCTTTTTGTTTTCTGATGTGAAAATTTTCTCATCCAGTTATCTCATGTGATATTCTAGTTGCTCTCCAATATTTTATTCTTTCCACTTTTCAAACTTACTTGTCATCTTATGATACAGTATATCTCTAGCTCTTTCATTTATCATTCTGGATTCTGAATGGAAATGAAAGAAAGTAAATCACCACCATCTTGCTGACTGCAGCACCAGTCATTTTCAATTTGCTGTCAATTAGAACCCAAAGAACCCAAAGTGATGGACTATCTTTCCAATGATGAAAAACAGTTGGATACAACCAAACCATATGAAACAAATACTCCTCTCCCTACTAAAAATATCCCCAATTTGAAATAAGATAGCTGTTCGGAAGTATTCCATTGTTACGAATCCATTGAATATATAGAAAGACATAGGCTAAATTTGGAAAATGGAAGTACTTTATTGTCATCCTGATGATCTTTTGTAACTACTTGTTCATACATTATTCTTAAAGATGCCAAATTCTGCCCTTTTTGGTACTTTTTTAACCTGTGATTTACATTTACTATATTATTATGTTTATTAAATGTAAACATGCCAAATTATAAAAAGCTTTTAAGAAAGTCTTTTTATTGGTAGGATTTAGAATTGGGTCCTAATTGTCATAGCACCACTAATTTATTGTGTGTTGGGAGGGGATCATATTAAGTTTGATTATCGTGGTTGTTGAGGTTGAATTTTGTGCAATTTGCTGAACTATCTAATCCAGTTGTCTTACAAGGGCTTGTTATTTTGAATATTTGGACACTGATTTGCTGTGTTGCTTGGTGATTACTCTTTGGCTAATTGGCCCATATGACCTTGTATACCTGGTCATACACTTGGACCCTGAAGCTAAAAGTAGGTTGGGAGGTGAGATTTTTGGTATTCAATGATTATAAGTCCTCATCCTTTATATTGCCATTTTTGTCCCAAATACTTCAGAACTCCCCTTTCCAGACCTCTAGACCTGTGACGGTCGCTTCAAGTCAATCAGAGGGAAAAATGGTATGAGTGATATAAATTATCATTTCTTATGATTCTTTTCTTTCTTTATTTACGTCCATTACAGCCAGATCTCTATGGCTCACAGATGTGCCCAGGGAAGCTCCCAGAGGTGCGTCACAGGCCCAAAAGAAGCTTGCATCAAGCTACCATTCTTTCCCTTTGGTTGTCCACAGGGAATTCCAGAGCAATGGGCACGATTACTCCAAACTTCCAACATAACAAAATTGGAACAGAAGAAGAACCCACAAGCTGTTCTAGATGTTCTCAAATTCTATGATTCCAAAGAAACAGTCAACAACCAGAAATACATGAGCTTTACATCAGGAGGTAAGAGGAAGTCTGTGGTATCAAAGGTGAAAACAAAAATGACCTCTCTATTCTCACTTTGCAGATAAAAGTGCACATGGATACATAGCAGCCCATCCTTCGGTAAGTGAAAAATTGAAAACTGTTTCACATGAACCTGATCTTTAAACTTTGTTTTTGTCACAAGAGTACAAAAACAGCATCTGAGCCTCCATTGGCCCCTCCTGTGTCTGAAGAAGAAGATGAAGAGGAAGAAGAAGAAGAAGATGAAAATGAGCCACCACCAGTTATCGCACCAAGACCAGAGCATACAAAATCAGTAAGTCACAAAGGACTATTTCCAAATGATTCGTTTTAATTGCAGAGCTTTTTGGTTTTTTTAGATCTATACTCGTTCTGTGGTTGAATCCATTGCTTCACCAGCAGTACCAAATAAAGAGGTCACACCACCCTCTGCTGAAAATGCCAATTCCAGTACTTTGTACAGGAACACAGATCGGCAAAGAAAAAAATCCAAGATGACAGATGAGGAGATCTTAGAGAAGCTAAGTGAGTACTTCTTGCCATGATTACTTTCTACACCTCTTTTCTTCTCTCCCCACCCATCTCTTAGGAAGCATTGTGAGTGTTGGGGACCCAAAGAAAAAATACACAAGATTTGAAAAAATTGGTCAAGGGTAAGTGATTGTTATTTGAAATATAAAAAGATGCTTATTCTTTTGATAATTTTCACCTTCACAGGGCATCAGGTACTGTTTATACAGCACTAGACATTGCAACAGGACAAGAGGTAAGTGCTAACGTTCAATCCTGATTTTTATTTAATTCATTCTTGTATTTTAATTGCCATTCAGGTGGCCATAAAGCAGATGAACCTTCAACAGCAACCCAAGAAGGAATTAATTATTAATGAAATTCTGGTCATGAGGGAAAATAAGAACCCTAATATTGTTAATTATTTAGATAGGTAAGTGTTTTGTCTTATTATGTACTTATATTATAAGGCAAAGTCTTTTCTTTTCTTGTTATAGCTACTTGGTGGGTGATGAACTATGGGTAGTCATGGAATACTTGGCTGGTGGCTCTCTGACTGATGTGGTCACAGAGACCTGTATGGATGAAGGACAGATAGCAGCTGTCTGCAGAGAGGTAAGCAAATAGAGCATTTCTAGCTGAGAAGATATAATTAGAACTTTTTTTTCTGATTTAATAGTGCCTGCAAGCTTTGGATTTCCTGCACTCAAACCAGGTGATCCATAGAGATATAAAGAGTGACAATATTCTTCTCGGGATGGATGGCTCTGTTAAATTGAGTAGGTATTTTGGTTCAGGTGGTATTAGAGTAGGCTTATTTTAACTGGCTTTTCTTCTCTGCAGCTGACTTTGGGTTCTGTGCCCAGATCACTCCTGAGCAAAGTAAACGAAGCACTATGGTGGGAACCCCATATTGGATGGCACCTGAGGTGGTGACTCGAAAAGCTTATGGTCCGAAAGTTGATATCTGGTCTCTTGGAATTATGGCAATTGAAATGGTGGAAGGTGAACCCCCTTACCTTAATGAAAATCCACTCAGGGTAAGTCAGAAGAGAAGTCAGGTACTTTATTCTGCTGAATGGATTTTTCTATTTTTTTCTACAGGCATTGTATCTGATAGCCACTAATGGAACTCCAGAGCTCCAGAATCCTGAGAGACTGTCAGCTGTATTCCGTGACTTTTTAAATCGCTGTCTTGAGATGGATGTGGATAGGCGAGGATCTGCCAAGGAGCTTTTGCAGGTGAAAATAAAATAGGACAATTACAAAGAGAGCCAATAATTCCTCTTTTTCCTTCCTTTTGCAGCATCCATTTTTAAAATTAGCCAAGCCTCTCTCCAGCCTGACTCCTCTGATTATCGCTGCAAAGGAAGCAATTAAGAACAGCAGCCGCTAAGACTGCAAGCCTTACACCTCACCATCTCCCTCATGAGTAAGACTGAAATAAAACTCTGCTGCAGGAAAGATGGAAGAAAAGACAGTCAAATGGGGTGGGGGTTCTTTACCTTTCAAATGAATAGAAACTTCTTATAAGCCTTTTTCCTACTCCCTCAGATTATGTAATTTATTTGTAAGCCTGAATCGCAGCCCAAACAGGGCAGCAATGTTGAAGTGACCATAAAGTGGTCACTTCCACCGTGAAGCGAAAGAGCCAGTAGTGAATCCCCTCATTTTGTGCATTCACTTTGAAGAAAAAGGTTTCTCAAAGATGCACACTCCCTCTTCATAGTGTTGTGTTTGTTTTTAAGTTAGAGAGTAGTCCCTCTTGCATTCAAACCTCCTTCAAAACTCCTTACCCAATGTGATGTTTTTCACTTGCATTGTCATTAGATGTCCAGAAAAAAAAAAGATGTCAAAATGTTTTTCTAAAAAAAGAAAGCAAAAAAAGCAAGGCAAAAAAAAAAAAAAAAACAAACAAAAACAAAAACAAAACAAAAACAAGCAAACAAAAAATACCAGAGCAAGTACTGTGTGAACATGTGGAAGTCCATGCCCTAATAGAGTTGCAATTTTTTATTCTTCTTCTATAGTGGTGGCTTGGTTTGTGTACCTATTTTTCTGCATTTGTATTGGAAAAGGTTTCTTTTAAGACATTTTCCAAAAGTGGAGAGGAATATGTGTGTTCAGGAAGGGCTTTCAAAAAACTGTATATCTAAATAAAGCTCAAACGGTGAAATCCTGTCACATTTTCACAATGATGCTTAAAAGATAATTGAGTAAACCAGGTTGTTAATCTCCTTAATACCTGAAAGAGGACACACTGAAACTGAAACTGTGACATCCTGCTAGGTGAGTTCAGGTTCTGAACCTAGGAAATCCTCATAGGAGAAACCACATTTAAACAAAGATGGGACTTTCTCTGAGAGCCAAAACCAGATAAATGTAGAATACTGAAATCCTTGTTGGACATTAAGTAAACAAAGATAATGATACCTAAATTAATCCTCTCTTGTGCTTATGAAACATATGCACTGTAAAATAGGCATACCAGGAGGAAATAGATACATTAATCATCATTTACTTATGATACAAATTATTTATTTTGACAATTTATAACGTTTAAAAAAGTTTTTTAAAGATCTAGAGAAAGGTGATATAGTAAACATTCAACTCTGTAAGAAATGGGAGGTCAGTGAAGGCTACATCCCAATCAATATTTGGCTCTAAGTACCTCTTCCCATTTTTCCTATGTATCACCTATTTCTGTTTCGGAATATGGTGTGTTCATGCTTAGTTCTTTGGGCTTTTGAATATCAAAAGCATATTCATAAATGTCTTGAAATTCTCTCCAGTGGAAAATAATTTTAACTTACAATCATATCCCAAGAAATGTCAGTCCGACAGAATTCCTTATATGACTTGGGGAAAATAACAAAATTTGACTACTATTTCACCATATATCTATTTATTAAAAAATTCAACAGTTGGCACTTCCTGAATCTTCTGAGAGTAGAAAAATATCTGCGGAGTGTCTGTGTAGAAAAGGATATGCCTCTCTTTTGAGTGTATTGACAATTTTGTAAATTACAGAAAGTTGTTTCTCTAAGCCTTTGAAAAACTAACAATTTGTGTTATAGAAGGCTTCTTAATTTGCAGTATAAAAGAATCTAAACAGAACTTATGTACATTCAGCCAGAAGGGGAAAGAGATCAGTTACATAGGCCTCTCTCCTTCTTTGCCAAGGTACATCCATCCATCTAACCATCCATATATCCACATCTTAAAATGAAAGCACTTTCTTTAGAGTTTCAGCAAACTATATAGTGTACGTGTTTATGTTCAGGAGATGACCCCACTGGTGTATTTCCTATTTTCCCTATTGTTTTCTTTGACTGTAAAAGTTGGGAGAGGCTTGACCTCCTCCCCTTGAAAATGTCCACAGTGGGATAAAACAACAAATGTGAAAAGAAAATGAAACGGTAATATTAATTTGAAGCATACTATGTTATACTTTGCAAAAACGAATCTGGGCCTGTAATTTTTAATGCCACACTGCTCTAATGAGAGAGAGAGGCCTTAATTTTGATTTCATTTAAAAATAAGTACTTTAAAAAATTTTTCACTCATAGTGCCGGGAAATTCAATGAAATCCTGGGATGCAAATAAAAATCAGTACATTAGTGACTGTGTCCTGCCAGTGGAGAGAGCCCAATACCTGGTTAGGAAGCCCTATTCATTAGTTAGCATCCCTTACATGTTGAGAAGGCCTTTTTTTTGTTGTTATTTTGGAGACCTTGGAGCAGTGACCCTTCAGATCACTGTAGGCAGAGAAATGGCTTCTCTCTTATGCTTTCAGTTCAGCATATTAACAATGAGGAGCCAGGTACTTCTTTACTACCACTTTGTACCAAGATTTGATAATAATATATCCCAGGAGGCATTACTTTTATAAATTTGTATTCATGTAAATTTTCAAATGAGAACAGCTTCTAAAGCCCCTTCCCTGTATTGGAGAGTTATGTATATTTCTAATAAGTATTAGAAAGAAGCTGTTTCTCATGCCACAGTGATGCTGAAGGATTCACATTTGGTACAATCGAGTAACTTGAACGCCAGATTGTTAACAGTTTATTCTCTTTCCCTGGATTTTTAAGCTCATCTTGACACAGGTGAGTCTATCCAAATCTTTGATGTTGCTAGTGTGCCCTGAGATAACGAGGGCACATCTTTCAATGTTGATTCCAAAATGTCCTGAGTTAGGAATAGGGCAGTGGGAAAGTCAGGGAAGGGTGAGAAGCACAGTAGAGATTATTTATTTAAAAAAGGAAAGAACGTTAATGTTGTTAGCAAGGATCCAGTGCGTTGTCATAATCCCATGAGGATTTTCAGATGACACAATCCCCTCAAATCAGTCACCATGTTGGGTAATGACTTCGTTCTTGCTGATCTCGTGTGTGTGTCATTGTAAATATTTGTGTGTCCATGTTCCATTTTGGCTACTGGATGGCCAAGCCATGTAAGAAGATTTAACTCAAGTATTTATTCTTTATGTTATTCAGATTTCTTTCAGGCTTGTGAACTGCACCCCAATGTTTGAGTTTAACCACCTGATCCTTACATCTATCCCTCCCCGGTGAAGCACATTCCATTGCTAAAAGAAAAAGAAACACGAAATTGCTTCCTGTTGTCTGTATAACTGTTTTGATAGTTTGAGATATTTGTCTATAAATGATATTTCTCAGCTCAAAGATCGTGTAAATAATTATATTCCTTTGCTCAATGGGTTTATTTCTAATGAGGCTGCCAGTTCTGAGAGATTCTATAATATCACTTTTAAATAACATAAACAGGGATTACAACTATGTAAAAAGAAATGCATATGGACAAAGACTGGGAACACAGATAATTGAAATCAGTTGTGTTAGGGTGGTGGAATTATGTGAATTTTTTTTTCTTTTTAAAATTTTATTTGATATTGTTATAATATTGCTTTACAATAAATAAACAGCAGAAAGGGAACTATAGACACATAGAAAAGATGCCAGAAGCAGATGCCTTCTGGCCAGAGCGCAGAGCATGCAGGGCAGAGATATTTGCTAGTTACAATTATTCCATAGGCTTTATGCTTGCCTGGGTGCTGAGGTTGGCACACGCTCGGGTATGGCACACGCTTTCTTAGGAGACTATTATCTATAAGTTAAAGCTAGGGAGATGTCACTATTAGAACTCCAAACACACTCTTCTGCTTTAAAACAGGTTGTCTGCCCTCTGCTTTGGTATGGCATTCGGGTGTCTGTTTTGTGGTTGCTTTAGATTGGAGGGGTGACCATTTTATTAGCCCCCTTGATAACATCTGTTGCAGATATTGCCTTTCTGGAACGTTTTAACAGACTCTCAGGTTGAATTTTGGAGGACTAGAAGGATAAAATCCCCAGCTCCCACCATTTTCTTGTCCAACAGGATATTACTGTATATCATTCAGGTAGGATTCTTCTTTTAATAACCAATAGGGCAAGTCCCACTAATTTCAATAGAAGTTATGACTTGCAATTAAAAGCTGACTTTGAAATCATTAAACAAATATGTAGGACTGTCTCTGCCTGTTGGCATTCAGTTATAGTTCTGTTAATTTTGGCTTGGGATGGTCTCCATGTGCTTTTTTCTGCCTATTTATAGGTTGTTTGCAGTAGTTGTGATTTTTAAAGAGCAAGGGAGACCATCTAACCAAAGGATAACTTCCTTCTAACTCACCAAAGAAATTTTAGGTGAGAACTTTAATAATGAGGTAGTCACCTCAGATATGCTGCTTAGTTTCACTAAAAGCAGACCCTATACCTAGAGAAGTCACTGGCTTTTTATTGGTCATTCTCAATACAGAAATACTTAGGGGAGTCTTAACCCTGCCATCCCCGGTTGAATCTCTTGGTCTTTATCTAAGCTACTTGCAGTTAATATTCAGTTAAGCAAAGGTATGGCCAGTAGTGCAAGTATCTCCCAGTCTCTGAGCTCTGAACAAGAGGACTGAAATTCAGCATTTGTAAACTGACAGTTTGATGGGCCTGGGATTTGAAGTGAACTCAGCACACAATTCTGAACGTGTATTTGCATGTGGACTGGGAAGGAAATAAATGGGAACTTGGAAATAATGGAATATTTCTCCTATGAAAGAATTTTTCGTAGAAGATTTGTTTTTGATATAATCTTTCTGTTGGTTAGCTTTTAGTGTTTTCATTCCTTTTCTGATCCACACTCCTTTAAGTGACCAAATGAATATAACCCAACATGCATTGGGAATGTGTTTAATATTAAACAATGTCTAACTGAATCTGCAAATGCGGGAACTGAGATATCACCTCCATGTGCACACCTGTGTGTACGAGTATTCTATACAACTTGTAGCATTTACTGCCACTTAATTGGGTTGAACTTGCAAGATAAACTTTTGGAAACTGCTTAGTGCCATCGGAGTCTCCTTTAGAAGCTGCCATCAGGCAAATGCTATCCCATAATACCAGCAGTAAGCCTGGCAACATGTTCAACAGATTTAGTACCCAAGAGGAAATCAACAGCGATAGTAGAGAATGAGTCAGATGTAGTGGGATAAATACTAGCCTAGGAAGAAGGAGCCCCGGAGTCTAATATGAGCTTTATTACTAAATTGCTATGTGACGCTAGGCAAGTCACTTAACCTCTCCATGGCTGTTTCCTCATCTGTAAAATAAGTGTATTGGACTAGATGATCCTTAGGGTCTTTCCAAAAGTCTAACATTCTATGGCATTATAGGTTGCCTTGCAAATTCAGCCTGCTATAGTGATGGCAAATATCACGTTTAAGCCTGAGTCTCTTATGTTGCAGTTAAATAAAAGAACTATGTAAGATGATTTTTAAAATTCAAGCAAATGGGCCGGGTGCGGTGGCTCATACCTGTAATCCCAGCACTTTGGGAGGCCAAGGCAGGCGGATCACCTGAGGTCAGGAGTTCGAGACCAGCCTGACCAACATAGAGAAACCCCATCTCTACTAAAAATACAAAATTAGCCGGGTGTGGTGGCGGGCGCCTGTAATCCCAGCTACTTGGGAGGCTGAGGTGGGAGAATCGCTTGAACCCAGGAGGCGGAGGTTGTGGTGAGCTGAGATCATGCCATTGCACTCCAGCCTCGGCAACAAGAGTGAAACTTCGTCTCCAAAAAAAAAAACTCAAGCAAATGAAGTTCATAATAATAGGGGATGTTGATAAAACTTGTGGCAGCCTTCCAATTCATTTACAGTTGTTTCGTTTTGTTTTTGTTTTAATGTCCATTTTCTGTTGACTGTTCCCAGTTTTCATTTTCCATACAGTCTGTATGTAAAGTCTGGTTTTCATTAAGCTGTGGCCAGTATTTGCCACTACAACAGAAACACACTGTCACACTTGCTAGAATATAACTGTACTTGAGCTTCTCCTTTCCTGTGAAGTAGTGCTGGGCTTTCTAGAGTTTAATTCTCAAGTGGCACAAGATAGCAGAGCCCATGCATTTTAATGGCTGAGACTGCTAAGAGTGAACCTAAACACTTACAAGTTGCAGAGAGAAATGAAAAAGTAATTACATGCTATTAGCATTGAGAAATGTTGACAAATTAATTTGTTGGGAACCAAAGATAGCATTTCTGATGACAACTCCCACAGTGATTGGCCAGTTGTATGATGAGTACACTGCTGGAAAGAGGGTAAACTGGGAGTTAGTGGATGGTCCCAATGCCCTGCCTACAGCAGAGTGCCAACCAGCCCTGAGTGCAAAATTCAAGTTCAATGTGTGTGCTTGTGTGTGGTGTGCTTTATGGACCCGCAAATACCATATTCATTATTGATGATAAGATCTTCACAGAATCCTGTAGCTACTAATGCATTGAGTTTTTAATCTCAGTACATCAGCCAGGAGGAGCCAGATCACAGGGTAGTGATGTCTACTGGGATTATACTCATAACATCTACACAAAACAAGTTGAGAAGGATCCACGTTTTCATTGTTTATCAGAATTGTATCTCATTTGGCTGAGCATTACTTTTGTCAGAATGTGTTATCTGTAAACCATGTGTAGTGAAATTCTTCTGTAACTTTGGATTAAAGGTATTTATGGTCTTTTTGTTTGTTTGATTTTTAAGTAAGTTATTTCTTTTGTAGACCTGCTGATGGTATGGTTCCATCCTTCTGACCTCAGCATCCAATCTTTTTAAGGATTTTTGTTTTCAATATTGTTATTTTAAATTGTGGTTGAAGCAATAGAAAATTGAAATATGGATTGTGCATGACTGTGTCTTGAGTGTAAAAATATTGCAGTTTGAAACTTGGACCTAAAGTATTGCAAATAAAAATGACAAACATCAATGAGCTATTGCTTCTGTCTTCTGTCACCTTCCCAT